TGGTGGTGGTGATGATGATGGTGATGACGATGGCAATGGTGGTGATAGTGATGATGGTGGTGGTGGTGATGGTGGTGATGGTGGTGATGGTGGTGGTGGTGGTGATGGTGGTGATGGTGGTGTTGTCTGTGGTGATGGTGATGGTGGTGGTGATGGTGGTGGTGATGGTGATGGTGGTGATGGTGGTGTTGTCCATGGTGATGGTGATGGTGGTGGTGGTGGTGATGGTGGTGGTGATGATGATGGTGATGACGATGGCAATGGTGGTGATAGCGATGATGGTGGTGGTGGTGATGGTGGTGATGGTGGTGGTGGTGGTGGTGATGGTGGTGAAGATGATGTGGTGATGGTAGTGATGATGGCGGTGTTGGTGGTGATGATGGTGATGGTGGTGATGGTGGTGTTGTCCGTGGTGATGGTGATGGTGGTGGTGGTGATGATGATGATGGTGATGGTGGTGGTGTTGGTGATGCTGCTGCTGGTGATGATGGTGGTGATGATGATGATGGTGATGGTAGTGATGACGGTGTTGTTGTTGGTGATGATGATGATGGTGATGGTGGTGCTGTTGGTGATGCTGCTGCTGGTGATGGTGGTGATGATGATGGTGATGGTAGTGATGATTGTGTTGTTGTTGGTGGTGATGTTGATGATGGTGATGGTGGTGGTGGTGATGATGGTGGCAATGCTGGTGGCTATGATAATGAAGAAAGACTTTGGGGGTAGAAATGATAGATTCTGAGGACCTGGACTACCTCAGTGCTTTAGAGAACTTTTATGAAAAATTAATGTGCCTTTTCACATTCTAGTCAGCCCAGACTACACTCGAAGGTGGATTTTGGAGGAAGGGTACTTGGAGCTGGAGGGGCTCTTGGAGATGATTTGCAAATCCTGGCGGGACTGTGAGGCCCGCCACACCCCTCCTTCTTTCTGCCCCAGGTGGTCCCAAGGCCGCCTGCCCTTCCACACCGGCAGCCTCCAGCGCTCCAGGGCTGGGGACCGCCCCCGTCCATGCTGCGTGCGCACTCCGAGCTTTTCCTCGGCGAGGAGGAGGGCTCAGAGGGTCAGCTGCGCCCCGGCCAGAGCAGGAGCTGCGGGAAGACCCTGGAGAGCAGGGCTGGGAGTGGGGATCTGGCAGTGTGGGGCCAAGAAAAAGGGCTGGGGCGGAAATCCAGAGACAGAGGCAGAGAGGGGAGCATCTGGGATCGTGGGGAGGGTTCGTGGAGAGTGAGGCAGGGGAATGGAGGGAGTAGGAGTCTGGGGAAAGTGAGGATTTTGAAGTGAGAGAGTCCGCTTGGGCTGGGCGTGGAGGGCCGAGGGTGGAGTGGGGCTGAGGGACGAGGTGGGTTAAGGTGCTGGTGGGGAAGGACTAGAGCTTCCAGGAGGGTCTGAAGGCGGAGGTGGAGGTCGGACAGCACAAGTGAGAGTGAGGGGGTCTGCAGGTAGAGCTGGCATTGGAGGGGTGGGAACGTGGACGGCGGCTGAGCGGGGGGCGCGTGCAGGTCGGAGCCGGCAGGTGAGGAGCCAGGGTCTAAGCTAGGGCCCGGGGTCCAAAGGAAAGGCTTTCAGATCTGAGCTCCGCGGCTCTGGCGGCGGTGGAGCTGGGAGCCCGCGGTGGCCGGCTGGGGACGGGGGCAGGAGCAGAGGGGTCGCGCCGCGGCCACTGGAACCCGCGGCTGCTGGTCCTGGGCTCGGCGATGCGGGTGCACCTGGGCGGGCTGGCCGGCGCGGCTGCGCTGACCGGGGCGCTCAGCTTTGTGCTCCTGGCGGCCGCCATCGGCACGGACTTCTGGTATATCATTGACACCGAGCGGCTGGAGAGGACTGGCCCGGGGGCGCAGGACCTGCTGGGGTCCATCAATCGCAGCCAGCCCGAGCCTCTGAGCTCCCACTCCGGCCTCTGGCGGACCTGCCGGGGTAAGGGTGCACCCCGTGGCTGGGAGCTGTGGCCTGCACCCATGGATTCCTCCGTCCTATCCAGTGCAGAGCCCGTGCACACCGCTGATGAACCCCTTCAGGCTGGAGAACGTGACAGTCAGCGAATCGAGCCGGCAACTTCTCAGTGAGTCCGGGGAGGGTGAGGATGGAGGGAGCCTCTGCCTGGTATCCTCTCTGTCTCTTCTAAGCCATGCATGGGACATTTGTGATTCTGCTGCCGCTCAGCCTGATCCTGATGGTTTTTGGGGGGATGACGGGGTTTCTGAGCTTCCTCCTCCAAGCCTACCTCCTCCTCCTGCTCACTGGAATTCTCTTCCTCTTTGGAGGTAGGTGCCCACCCTGCCTAGGGCTCTGGCTTATTGATCTGCTCTCCCTTTGCCCTCCCTGCAGCCATGGTGACCCTCGCTGGGATCAGCGTCTACATAGCGTATTCAGCCGCCGCCTTCCGGGAGGCGCTGTGTCTCTTGGAGGAGAAGGCCCTCCTGGACCAGGTGGACATCAGCTTCGGCTGGTCCCTGGCCCTGGGCTGGATCAGCTTCATCGCCGAGCTGCTCACCGGGGCAGCCTTCCTGGCAGCAGCCCGCGAGCTCAGCCTGAGACGGAGGCAGGACCAGGCCATATGAGCCTGGGCGCTGGGTCGTGGAGGGGAGGGAGGGGCTTGGCCCCGGAGCTTCACCGACCGATCTCCATCGGCTGCGGCCTCTTCTTCCTCAAAGGCCACTCGGGGAGGCCAGGCACCCCCCTCCTTCCCCCACAAATCCCCGCGGACTAAGCTTGGGGCCTGGCTGTTATCCTAGTACCTGTGTGCTTATGTCCGTGTGTGTCCGTGTGGCCTGGAGGAGCCCGAGGGAGTGCCAAACCGCTTCGCGAGAAATAAAAACGATCCTTTAATCACACACAGAGCTTTACAGATTGCAAAGTCCTCACG